AGAGGTGCTGAAGACCGCTCTCATCCACCATGACCTAGCACGTGGAATTCGCGAAGCTGCCAAAGCCTTAGACAAACGCCAAGCCCATCTTTGTGTGCTTGCATCCAACTATGATGAGCCTACTATGTATGTCAAGTTGGTGGAGGCCTTTGTGCTGAACACCAAATCAACCTAATTAAGGTTGATGACAACAAGAAACTAGGAGAATGGGTAGGGCTCTGTAAAAATCGACAGAGAGGGGAAACCCCGTAAAGTGGTTGGTTGCAGTTGTGTAGTAGTTAAGGACTATGGCAAGGAGTCTCAGGCCAAGGATGACATCGAAGAGTACTTGAAATGCAAGAAATGAAGAAATAAATCTTTGGCGCGCGTACACACACACACACGTTACTGATTCCTAGGCAGGGTGCGGTGGCTCATGCCTGTAATCTCAGCACTTTGGGAGGCCAAGGCGGGCGGAACACCTGAGGTCAGGAGTTCAAGACCATCCTGGCCAACATGGTGAAACCCCATCTCTACAAAAATACAAAAAAAATTAGCCGGGCGTGGTGGCGCGCGACTGTAATCCCATCTACTCGGGAGGCTGAGGCAGGGAAATCGCTTGAACCTGGAAGGTGGAGGTTGCGGTGAGCCGAGATCGCGCCACTGCACTCCAGCCTGGGCCACAGAGCGAGACTCCGTCTCAAAAAAAAAAAATGAGAGTTATTGATTCCTACAGCGAAGATGTCCCAAGACTCCGTCCGCTAAATGGAAATCGTTCCGACTTTGGCGCCTTTTGTCCGGACCACGTGTACCTTTAACATCACAGGACCGCCTCGGACACGCTCACAGGCAGCCTCATCCGCCATCACTCCGGGAACCGAGCACCCCGCTGCCTCGGCGCCCAGGCTGCTCTCTCCGCGCATGCTCCTTCCCAGCTTGAGCCCGCGAGTCCAGCCTGCCTTCACTCAGTGCGCAAGACCGCAGCCCCCTCCCCACGCCCCCTCCCCAGTAGGCGGCCGTCGCGGTGTGTTTGCGTCATCGCGCCACGCCACCACTGGAACCCGGGGGAAGATGGCGGCAGCCGTTCTGAGTGGGCCCTCTGCGGGCTCCGCGGCTGGGGTTCCTGGCGGGACCGGGGGTCTCTCGGCAGTGAGCTCGGGCCCGCGGCTCCGCCTGCTGCTGCTGGAGAGTGTTTCTGGTTTGCTGCAACCTCGAACGGGGTCTGCCGTTGCTCCGGTGCATCCCCCAAACCGCTCGGCCCCACATTTGCCCGGGCTCATGTGCCTATTGCGGCTGCATGGGTCGGTGGGCGGGGCCCAGGTGAGTCCGTGGCCCGCGTGCCCGCGGCCCTGTGTGACTCGCTTCCCTGTTTTCTTTCCTCCAGAACCTTTCAGCTCTTGGGGCATTGGTGAGTCTCAGTAATGCACGTCTCAGTTCCATCAAAACTCGGTAAGTCTTTGGCCCTTTTTTTTCTCCAGGGGCCACTTAACATGACTCTCTTCTTTCTTTGAAGGTTTGAGGGCCTGTGTCTGCTGTCCCTGCTGGTAGGGGAGAGCCCCACAGAGCTATTCCAGCAGCACTGTGTGTCTTGGCTTCGGAGCATTCAGCAGGTGTTACAGGTGAGGTTTCAGCTGCTGCCCTACTTCCTCCTCTGGAAGCACGAGACATTATTTTTTTCTTTAGACCCAGGACCCGCCTGCCACAATGGAGCTGGCCGTGGCTGTCCTGAGGGACCTCCTCCGATATGCAGCCCAGCTGCCTGCACTGTTCCGGGACATCTCCATGAACCACCTCCCTGGCCTTCTCACCTCCCTGCTGGGCCTCAGGCCAGAGGTGAGATGTCTCCCTGGACCCTTCCCCATGGCGCCTCTCGTTTCTCCCTTTGTTTTTCCTACAGTGTGAGCAGTCAGCATTGGAAGGAATGAAGGCTTGTATGACCTATTTCCCTCGGGCTTGTGGTTCTCTCAAAGTAAGTATTTATGCACTCTTCTCCCCACCAGTACTGGCCTCTTCCTTTTTTCCTCCACATCCAGGGCAAGCTGGCCTCATTTTTTCTGTCTAGGGTGGATGCCTTGAGCCCTCAGCTCCAACAGGTAAAGGGCAGGGAGGGAGAGGGAGAGCCCGGATCTGACCAGGTTTCTGTCCTTTCTCCCGCAGTTGGCCTGTGAGTGTTATTCCCGGCTGCCCTCTTTAGGGGCTGGCTTTTCCCAAGGCCTGAAGCACACCGAGAGCTGGGAGCAGGAGCTACACAGTCTGCTGGCCTCACTGCACACCCTGCTGGGGGCCCTGTACGAGGGAGCAGAGACTGGTAGGGACCAGGGCTGCTAGTTAGTGGAACAAGACAGTGTACAGGGTAGTTGTGCTTCTGCCAGCTCCTGTGCAGAATGAAGGCCCTGGGGTGGAGATGCTGCTGTCCTCAGAAGATGGTGATGCCCATGTCCTTCTCCAGCTTCGGCAGAGGTTTTCGGGACTGGCCCGCTGCCTAGGGCTCATGCTCAGGTGTGTGTGGGTATTGGAGGGAGCGGAGGCGTTCTGAAGGTCTCCCTGCTCTGATTCTCTTTAGCTCTGAGTTTGGAGCTCCCGTGTCCGTCCCTGTGCAGGAAATCCTGGATTTCATCTGCCGGACCCTCAGCGTCAGTAGCAAGAATATTGTAAGTGGGATTTGTCATCTCTTCAGAGCCCTCCACTCTTTATCTCTGCCCCTTTTTTCTCCAGAGCTTGCATGGAGATGGTCCCCTGCGGCTGCTGCTGCTGCCCTCTATCCACCTTGAGGCCTTGGACCTGCTGTCTGCACTCATCCTCGCGTGAGTGGGATTGGGCTGGCTGTGGTGAAGGGAAACGAGGGTCACCATTCCTTCTCTGCCCCAGGTGTGGAAGCCGGCTCTTGCGCTTTGGGATCCTGATCGGCCGCCTGCTTCCCCAGGTCCTCAATTCCTGGAGCATCGGTAGAGATTCCCTCTCTCCAGGCCAGGAGAGGCCTTACAGGTGACCATCCAGGAAGGCAGGAAGGGAATAAAATTCATAACTGCCATCTTTGCTCATGACACAGCACGGTTCGGACCAAGGTGTATGCGATATTAGAGCTGTGGGTGCAGGTTTGTGGGGCCTCGGCGGGAATGCTTCAGGGAGGAGCCTCTGGAGAGGCCCTGCTCACCCACCTGCTCAGCGACATCTCCCCGCCAGCTGATGCCCTTAAGGTGAGGAGGCCTCAGCTCCGCCTTAGGACTCAGTGGATGTGATTTATGTTTTCTCTGCCTCCAGCTGCGTAGCCCGCGGGGGAGCCCTGATGGGAGTTTGCAGACTGGGAAGCCTAGCGCCCCCAAGAAGCTAAAGCTGGATGTGGGGGAAGCTATGGCCCCGCCAAGCCACCGGAAAGGGGATAGCAATGCCAACAGCGACGTGTGTGCGGCTGCACTCAGAGGTGGGTGAGGCCTGTGCCCTGGACCACTGGGGCCTACCCTTTACACACCATTCTTCTTCCCCAGGCCTCAGCCGGACCATCCTCATGTGTGGGCCTCTCATCAAGGAGGAGACTCACAGGGTTAGTGGAGCCTCGTCTCCGTGGAGATAGGGGGATGTTTCCAGGTGTGCTCTGTCCTTTTCAGAGACTGCATGACCTGGTCCTCCCCCTGGTCATGGGTGTACAGCAGGGTGAGGTCCTAGGCAGCTCCCCGTACACGAGCTCCCGCTGCCGCCGTGAACTCTACTGCCTGCTGCTGGCGCTGCTGCTGGCCCCGTCTCCTCGCTGCCCACCTCCTCTTGCCTGTGCCCTGCAAGCCTTCTCCCTCGGCCAGCGAGAAGATAGCCTTGAGGTAACTGTGATGGGCCAAGCCCCTCTTTGGTTGTGCTCACACTTGCCCTTTCTTCTTTCCTCAGGTCTCCTCTTTCTGCTCAGAAGCACTGGTGACCTGTGCTGCTCTGACCCACCCCCGGGTTCCTCCCCTGCAGCCCATGGGCCCCACCTGCCCCACACCTGCTCCAGTTCCCCCTCCTGAGGCCCCATCGCCCTTCAGGGCCCCACCGTTCCATCCTCCGGGCCCCATGCCCTCAGTGGGCTCCATGCCCTCAGCAGGCCCCATGCCTTCAGCAGGCCCCATGCCCTCAGCAGGCCCTGTGCCCTCGGCACGCCCTGGACCTCCCACCACAGCCAACCACCTAGGCCTTTCTGTCCCAGGCCTAGTGTCTGTCCCTCCCCGGCTTCTTCCTGGCCCTGAGAACCACCGGGCAGGCTCAAATGAGGACCCCATCCTTGCCCCTAGTGGGACTCCCCCACCTACTATACCCCCAGATGAAACTTTTGGGGGGAGAGTGCCCAGACCAGCCTTTGTCCACTATGACAAGGAGGAGGCATCTGATGTGGAGATCTCCTTGGAAAGTGACTCTGATGACAGCGTGGTGATCGTGCCCGAGGGGCTTCCCCCCCTGCCACCCCCACCACCCTCAGGTGCCACACCACCCCCTATAGCCCCCACTGGGCCACCAACAGCCTCCCCTCCTGTGCCAGCGAAGGAGGAGCCTGAAGAACTTCCTGCAGCCCCAGGGCCTCTCCCGCCACCCCCACCTCCGCCGCCGCCTGTTCCTGGTCCTGTGACGCTCCCTCCACCCCAGTTGGTCCCTGAAGGGACTCCTGGTGGGGGAGGACCCCCAGCCCTGGAAGAGGATTTGACAGTTATTAATATCAACAGCAGTGATGAAGAGGAGGAGGAAGAGGAAGAAGAGGAAGAAGAAGAAGAGGAAGAAGAGGAAGAGGAGGAAGACTTTGAGGAAGAGGAAGAGGATGAAGAGGAATATTTTGAAGAGGAAGAAGAGGAGGAAGAAGAGTTTGAGGAAGAATTTGAGGAAGAAGAAGGTGAGTTAGAGGAAGAAGAAGAAGAGGAGGATGAGGAGGAGGAAGAAGAACTGGAAGAGGTGGAAGACCTGGAGTTTGGCACAGCAGGAGGGGAGGTAGAAGAAGGTGCACCTCCACCCCCAACCCTGCCTCCAGCTCTGCCTCCCCCTGAGTCTCCCCCAAAGGTGCAGCCAGAACCCGAACCTGAACCCGGGCTGCTTTTGGAAGTGGAGGAGCCAGGGACGGAGGAGGAGCGTGGGGCTGACACAGCTCCCACCCTGGCCCCTGAAGCGCTCCCCTCCCAGGGAGAGGTGGAGAGGGAAGGGGAAAGCCCTGCGGCAGGGCCCCCTCCCCAGGAGCTTGTTGAAGAAGAGCCCTCTGCTCCCCCAACCCTGTTGGAAGAGGAGACTGAGGATGGGAGTGACAAGGTGCAGCCCCCACCAGAGACACCTGCAGAAGAAGAGATGGAGACAGAGACAGAGGCCGAAGCTCTCCAGGAAAAGGTGAGAGGCCAGGCAGGGAAGGTTCCTTGGGCTATTCTGAATCTTGTATCTTTGTGCCTAAAAGGAGCAGGATGACACAGCTGCCATGCTGGCCGACTTCATCGATTGTCCCCCTGATGATGAGAAGCCACCACCTCCCACAGAGCCTGACTCCTAGCCATCTTCTGCACCCCACTCTTTGTTTCCAATAAAGTTATGTCCTTAGATAGCGACTGCTGCTTCTGCCTTTTGCCACACCTGGGTCCCCAGCCAGAAGCTCAAGTGTCTGCTGGGCTTTTCAGGGTGTCCATAGTATTCCCCAGATGTCTCCATAGCTGTCCTCTTTTTGACGATCCAGAGAGGAACAACTGACATTGGTGTAATGGACTGTCCCATCACTCAGCACGATGGTGTCAGAATTGTAGGATTCTGGCTGGATGCTAAACGTGCAGAATTGTGTGTAGGGTTAAGAATGAGGAGTTATAGAGACACAGCCCTGCTTTCGTGTTTGTATTCGGGGTGGGAAATGTGTGGAGAATGCATCCTAGTGAGTGGACCTGTGTCAACACCCACATGCCCACACGCATGCGTGCTCAGCCCCTTGGTCTGAAAGGGCAGGCTGAGTGATTGCTCAGTCTATGGAAGTTTAGGAAATTAGGAAAAGGTGTGGAGCAGTTTAGTCATTGAATTCTGGGAAATTTGGACCTTACCCCAAGATGAAAGGGTGTCCGTAGTGGGTACGTTGGGAATGACCTCTGTTTTGGGGCTAGTCCTCCTAATGACAGTTCCCCTCACAGCTCCCTGGCAGGAGTTTGATAAGCTCACCCCAGGCCTTCCTGCTCACTCTTGAGGTGTGGATATTTCCCACCCAGTGTCTTTTCTTTTCTTTTTTTTTTTGAGATGGACTCCTGCTCTGTCGCCCAGGCTGGAGTGCAGTGGCATGGTCTCAGCTCACTGCAACCTCTGCCTCCCAGGTTCAAGCAATTCTCTGCCTCAGCCTCCTGAGTAGCTGGGATTACAGGCGCCTGCCACTGCCTGGCTAATTTTTGTATTTTTAGTAGAGGTGGGGTTTCACCATGTTGGCCAGGCTGGTCTTGAACTCCTGAGCTCATGGTCCACCTGCCTTGGACTCCCAAAGTGCTGGGATCACAAGCATGAGACACCGCACCTGACTGTCCCAGTGTCTTTTCTTTAAGCACTAATCCTATTCTAGGCCTTGCTGGGATGGACGTGTGAGGATGAACCGAGAGATGTGTCTGTGAGAGGGTACCAAGATTGGTGGGCTTGAACTAGGGGCCCCGTGGTTTTTTTTGCTCAGTCAGTTGAATCATGAACGTAAGTAAAGTGCCTTCGCAATGCAGAAGAGGGAGTCATTTCTCCCAACATGTATCCTGAAGAGCCCTTTGAGGAGGTGGCATTTGAGCTAATTTTTGGAAACTTCAGTAGGATTTTAAAAAGTTACCCCTCAACTTGTTTTCGAAATAAACAGAAAAGTGAGAACAGTATAATAGATAACCTTTGCCTAGATTTGCCAATTAACATTTAGTCATGTTAACTCTTATCCCTATAAACTGCGTATCTACATGTAGACATGTATCTATATTACACCCATATATCTGTCTAATCTATACATCTGTAGTTATACACATTTCTTTTTTCATGGGACCACGTGAAAGTAAGCTGTAGACACCGTGGCCCTTCCCATCCCAGATTCTTTAACATGAATTATCTTCTAAGATAAGAATGTTTTTCTGCACAATCCTGATACCATTATCAAACCTAAGAAAAATAACAGTAATCCAGTGATAATTGTGATATTAAAATTTTCCTATTAATTCCTAAACTGTCTTAATAGCTTTTTTTTTTTTTTTTCCT